TTTTTATTTTTTGTAGAGACAGTCTCACTATCTTGCTCAGGCTAGTCCTGAACTCCTGGGCTCAAGTTATCTTGCTGCCTCAGCCTCCCATGGGTAATTTTTATTTCCTTTTTTTTTTTTTTTGGAGATGGAGTTTCGCTCTTGTCGCCCAGGCTGGAGTGCAATGGCACGATCTTGGCTCACTGCAGTCTCCACCTCCTGGGTTCAAGTGATTCTCCATCCTCAGCCTCCTGAGTAGCTGAGATTACAGGCAACTGCCACCATGCGCGGCTAATTTATGTATTTTTTTTTAGTAAGAGATGGGGTTTCACCATGTTGGCCAGACTAGTCTTAAACTCCTGACCTCAAGCGACCTGCCTGCCTTGGCCTCCCAAAGTGCTGGGATTACAGGCATGAGCCGCTATGCCTCGTCGCTGATTTTTATTTCTTATTTTTTTTTTAGAGATGGGGGTCTCACTATGTTGCTCAGGCTGATCTCAAACTCCTGGCCTCAAGTGATCCTCCCACCTTAGCCTCCCAAGTTGCTGGGATTATAAGTGTGAGCCACTATCCCTACCTCACTATTACCTTCTTTGCTTCTCTTGTTTTCTTTTGTTCTAAGTCAAACCCATCACAATCTTTTCTTGTCCTTCCAGGTGTTTTCCAGTGCTGTGCCCTGGATGTGCTCTCTTTCTCTTAGAGCCCAGAGAACTTGCTTTTCCCCCTTATATATGACCCTTAACTTTTTCTAACACATTATTAAGGGCCTGTGTCTATCAGCTGGGGGCACTTCTTGAAGGGAGGGCCTTTGTGTGGTCTGTTTCTAGTGACTTCCAGCTTTAACCCAGAGCCTCATGATTGCTGGGTGCCCATAGCCTTTTTGCTGAATGGAGGCACTCAGTCTCCTTGGGAAGAGAGAATCCATGATAGACCCACTTGGGAGCTCCCCACTTCAGGGGCCTACACACTGGTAATGCAACAGAATGCCCAAGAGTGACCTCATAAAGCAAGGATTCCCTTCGTGGCCCCTTCTCTGCTGCCTCTCAGAATCCAGACGCTAAGGAAAATCCCTAAGCAGAGATTTTCTGTTGGATGCTAAAAGCAAGGAATAAAAGTTGAAAATTTGGAAAATGTCTCAACACCGTCACCAGCGCCACTCGAGAGTCATTTCTAGTTCACCAGTTGACACTACATCGGTGGGATTTTGCCCAACATTCAAGAAATTTAAGTAAATATTATCTATCTCCATTGCCTGTTAAGGTAACCATACTTCACATTCAACTTTTTGACAGGAGGAACGATGATGAATGTCGGGCATTTGTGAAGAGAGTCATAATGAGCCGTTTCTTTAAGATAATTATGATTAGCACTGTCACATCGAATGCGTTTTTTATGGCCTTGTGGACCAGTTATGACATAAGGTACCGCTTGTTCAGACTTCTTGAGGTAAGCAGACAAAATGGGTCCATTTTCTTCTTTCTGACTTCTCCAACCCTTGCTACCCCTGTAGTTCTCGGAGATCTTCTTTGTGTCCATCTGCACATCTGAGTTGTCCATGAAGGTCTATGTGGACCCCATCAACTACTGGAAGAACGGCTACAACCTGCTGGATGTGATCATTATCATCGTTATGTTTTTACCCTATGCCCTCCGCCAGCTCATGGGCAAACAGTTCACTTACCTGTATATCGCTGATGGCATGCAGTCCCTGCGCATCCTCAAGCTTATCGGCTATAGCCAGGGCATCCGGGTGAGTGCACTGGGGGTGTCATGGTGCTGGGACCCTCGCCTACCACAGTGTCCCTGCCTTGCAGACGCTGATCACCGCCGTGGGGCAGACAGTCTACACCGTGGCCTCTGTGCTCCTCCTGCTCTTCCTCCTCATGTACATCTTCGCTATCTTGGGCTTCTGCCTGTTTGGATCTCCAGACAATGGTGACCATGATAACTGGGGGAACCTGGCTGCAGCTTTTTTCACCCTCTTCAGCTTGGCCACGGTACTGTGTTTGGGAACAGTGGTGAGGGCAGGGGCCCTCAGCATACTCTTCCCTGCCTGAGCAGGTTGATGGCTGGACAGACCTGCAGAAGCAGTTGGACAATCGGGAATTTGCTTTGAGCCGGGCATTCACCATCATCTTCATCTTGCTCGCCTCTTTCATCTTCCTCAACATGTTCGTGGGTGTGATGATCATGCACACAGAGGTGAGGCCACACCTGTGAGGATCGGAGGTCAGCTGTAGTTGACCTCCATCGTCTGACTCTCTAGGACTCCATCAGAAAGTTTGAGCGAGAGCTGATGTTGGAGCAGCAGGAGATGCTCATGGGAGAGAAGCAGGTGATTCTGCAGCGGCAGCAGGAGGAGATCAGCAGGCTGATGCACATACAGGTGAGTGGCCCCTGCAGGCAGGTGGACAGATGTCACTGCTCTCTCGTTATGCTTTCCTCTCTAGAAAAATGCTGACTGCACAAGTTTCAGTGAGCTGGTGGAGAACTTTAAGAAGACCTTGAGCCACACTGACCCAATGGTCTTGGATGATTTTGGCACTAGCTTACCCTTCATCGATATCTACTTTTCCACTCTGGACTACCAGGACACAACTGTCCACAAGTCAGTTCCAGCCCCAGCCTTCCCTGGTCCCTCAGATCTTATCTCCTCCTGCTCCATTTTTCAGGCTTCAAGAGCTGTACTATGAGATCGTGCATGTGCTGAGCCTAATGCTGGAAGACTTGCCCCAGGAGAAGCCCCAGTCCTTGGAAAAGGTGGATGAGAAGTAGCTGGGCATGGGGCACCCATGTGCCGAGAGCCTTGCAGACCATGACAGGTCCCTATTAAACACAGGCTTTCTGAGTTGTCCTCTCCAGAGTTGCTGTGATTATGGC